TCGAACTACTGACCTCAGGTGATCTGCCTGCCTCGGCCTCCCAAAGTGCGGCCTCCCAAAGTGCTGGATTACAGGCGTGAGCCACCACCCCCAGGCACTTTTGGTGTTTTTGATGCTTAGCTCTTATGAGATGACCTGGTCCTTTTAAAAAAAGTATCTCTTTTTTTCCCCATTATTTGGAGGTTTGAAGTGAATTTGGCAGGATTCATTAAACACCTTCCAGTGTCTGTCATTTACCACCTCAACACTCAGTGATGACTGCATCCATTTCAACTCTGCACATTCTTTTCTAAGTAGCTTTAACTACGTTAACTCAGTGAAATTCTTATGTCTCTTGGGAGGTTTTCACTACTGCTTAGCTATGAACTATATAACATTTTTATGACACTATCTCTACTGGCATGAGCCATTACTAGGTGGAAATAAGTGAACTCTGTGACCGCCTTGCAGTTCCCATGCTCCAGGGTGCCTCCACATGGGACTACTATAGTGTTGCTAATAATCATAAAATTAAAAGGGCAGGACTTGTGTGGACCTAAAGGGGTAGCCTTGGACACTAAGGCCTCATAGAAAAGGTAGAGCTCGGCCTGGCACGGTGGCTCATGCCTGTAATCCAAGCACTTTGGGAGGCTGAGGCAGGTGGATCACAAGGTCAGGAGATCGAGACCATCCTGGCCAACATGGTGAAACCCTGTCTCTACTAAAAATACAAAACCTAGCCAGGCGTGGTGGCATGTACCTGTAGTCCCAGCTACTCAGGAGGCTGAGGCAGGAGAATCACTGGAACCCAGGAGGCGGGGATTGCAGTGAGCCGAGATCTTGCCACTGCACTCCAGCCTGGGCAACAGAGCAACACTATGAAAAGAAAAGAAAAAGCTCTGGATTCTGGATTCTCAGTTCTAGAGCTTAAGGGCCTTGATCATTCATTGGACATAGAACATGTCAATCTGAAGTTTTCAGCAAATGAGCTTAGGGCTCACTGAGAGCCCCTCGTTGACCCTTCCGGTCCCGCCCCCTTTCGCCTGCCAACCAGAATCTTTCCCAACTTGTCTAAGTCCTCTCAGGCCAGCCTTGGTGGGAGGTTTCTAGGATTCGCTCCCTGCCCTTCCCATCTTAGGGTGTCGTCTGAGACAGACTCTTATTCCCTCAATAAAGAGAGAGACTCTTATTCCCTCAGCGGCCAGCTCCTCGCCTCCCCTCGGCCGTAGCCACCTCAGTGGTCACCGTCTTCACCGTGGTCGCCTCAGCCCGCTCGCCACCCCAGTTGAGGCGCTGCTGGTGTCATGTCTGCCACAGGGGACCGACACCCGACCCAAGGGGACCAGGAGGCCCCGGTAAGCCAGGAGGGAGCACAGGCCGAGGCGGCCGGAGCTGGTAACCAGGAGGGCGGCGACTCCGGCCCCGACAGCAGCGACGTGGTGCCTGCGGCCGAGGTGGTCGGAGTCGCAGGGCCCGTGGAAGGCCTCGGGGAGGAGGAGGGTGAGCAGGCGGCAGGCCTGGCCGCAGTCCCCCGGGGCGGGAGCGCCGAGGAGGACTCAGATATCGGGCCCGCGACGGAGGAAGAGGAGGAGGAAGAGGGGAACGAGGCGGCCAACTTCGACTTGGCGGTGGTCGCCCGTCGCTACCCGGCGTCGGGCATTCACTTCGTGCTCCTGGACATGGTCCACTCCCTTCTCCACCGCCTCTCTCACAACGACCACATCCTCATAGAGAACCGTCAACTCAGCCGCCTGATGGTGGGGCCACACGCTGCTGCGCGCAACCTCTGGGGCAACCTCCCCCCGCTGCTGCTGCCCCAGAGGCTGGGTGCAGGGGCCGCAGCCCGGGCGGGCGAGGGCCTGGGCCTGATCCAGGAGGCCGCATCGGTCCCAGAGCCTGCAGTGCCAGCTGACCTGGCCGAGATGGCCAGGGAGCCCGCGGAGGAGGCCGCAGAGGAGAAGCTCTCAGAGGAGGCCACAGAGGAACCAGACGCAGAGGAACCGGCCACAGAAGAACCGACCGCACAGGAGGCCACGGCCCCAGAGGGTAAGGAACGGGCTAGCGGCAGCAGCGGGGAGCTTGTCGCCCTCTACCAACCTATATTTGATAGGAGATCTGAGATCATCGGTGCCATTTGTGAGCCCGCAGATGAATGGCCGGGTAGATAGGGGTTCAGGAGGGAGCTCCGCAGGAAACAGAAGGGATGCGCCAAGGAAAAGAACAGGCAAATGGCAGGCATCCCTTTTAGTTCATGGCTTTTCAAAGTGTAAAGATTCGTAGAAAGTTGATCCCCCAAATGATGAAGTGATGCAGGAGCACTTGGTAAAAATGAAGCATTCGGGGGGGTGAGGAACCAATGAGCTTCACCATAGAATTTGTCTTTTGAGGTAAACAAATATTTTCCCAACAAAGTTCTGACCAAAACACCGTAGAATGAGATCGGACCCGATGATTCAGATCTCTTCTTCTCCAAAGAACTAGAAATAATCAGCCGCTTTGGGTGGGAGATTTACTGGAAAAAAGGGAAATACAGTGTCCCTGTGGAAATGATCAAGCAGCAGCAACGTGAGGGCCATGGAACTGTTGTGAAAA